GACGTGCGCTCTCATCCTACGTGTTTTGAGAAATCGCATTGTCCCCAGCTCTGCGGGAGGATCTGGGGACGCAGTGGGGAACCAGACAGGCAGTTGGAGGTCTAGTGCGCACCAGAAGCCAGTTCCCACCCAGGGTGCCATTTGCTGGGCGCCCTAGGGAGCTGCGTGGGCATCCAGAGGAGTGAGTCGCCCCCTGCTCTGCTCAGTGCCCACTTCCCCGGGCAGGGCAGGCGTTATTAACGTAGAGGGAGAACACCCATGCACACAACACATGCACGATGAAGTCTGGTCTTTCCTTCTCACCACTTAGCTTATAGGACCTAATCCCCTTTTGGACCTTTCTCAGCCGCAGTTTACCCCTGTATTACTTGTCACCCTTCCCCCAGCCCACACCCAGCGGGATGGGATAAGGTCTGTTTGAGAAGACAGCTTGGGCAAATGGCTGAAGGCTGGACTGGCAGGACCAGGGAGTGTCCTTAGACTGCCATTGCCAGGCCCCCAGCGGGCGGGCTGGTCCCATGTCCCACTGAGGCAGAAACCAGTTACTAGGGGGAGAGAGGCATTTACACAAGATACCCAGCTTGCGAGGGCAGCCCAGTGTGTGATTCACAGGACTGGCTAACTCCACTCTTTCTACTATGTCCTTTCTCTTGAAGCCACAGGAGTAAGTGACCTTTGAGGGGCACTCCAGAGAGAAAGGATGTAAGGGTTGAGGACCTGGTGACTGTCTTCAGGCAGCAGTCAGAGAGTTGATGGTGAAGGAGGAGGAGGCTCAGAGACAAGGACTGGACATGGGAAGGTGGAGGAGGAGAGTGGATGCCTGACTCCCCTAGCACCCGCAGAACAGCGCCCTGTGCTCATGAGGGTTAAATGGGGGCTCAGGTCTGCTGTGGCGTGGTGCCAGATAGGTGGTGTCATTGTTGAGTTGGACGTGGGCCATAACTGACCCCACGAACGGGTTGTCTGTTGGGGTGTTTGTTGCCATCCAAATTCTGTTGGGTTTAATACGTGTTTTTTTATCGTCAGGTTTCAGGCTTGCATCCGGCTCCAGGAGTGAGCTGTAGCCTGTGGTCTAACCCATTCCTCTTTTAATCATTGGGATGGAAAGGCTTCTAGAAGGGTTATCTGTTCCCACCGTCCTGGTTGGGCACAGTGATGAGAGCCTGTCCCCTGTCTCATGCTGCTTCAGCTCTCATGGGAGGTTGAATGGAGCAGCTGAACTTGGCTGACAGTGGCCTGGTGGGGAAGGAAGCCAGAAGATGCAGAAGGGCCTCCCCTCCCATGGGCATGCCTTCTGCCTGGTGGCTGCAGAATGAGGCCGGCTGCCTCTTTGCAGCAAGGGTAGGTCTTCTGGATGCATCTTTTCACTTTGACTGTCGTTACAACATCTCCTTCCTGCCTGCAGCAGGTCAATGGCCAGCAAGGAGGGGGGTCCGAGCCGGCGGCGGCGGCGGCAGTGGTGGCAGCGGGAGACAAATGGAAACCTCCACAGGTACTGACCTTAAGCATCCTCTCCCTCAGGCCGCTGCTGATGGATTCCCCTGCTCCCTTACCAGGGCACAGACTCCATCAAGATGGAGAACGGGCAGAGCACAGCCGCCAAGCTGGGGCTGCCTCCCCTGACGCCCGAGCAGCAGGAGGCCCTTCAGAAGGTGAGCATGGACCTCCCAGGGCACTGCAGGTGCCCCCAGTGCTCCTCACTGCCGCCTCTCTCAGGCCAAGAAGTACGCCATGGAGCAGAGCATCAAGAGTGTGCTGGTGAAGCAGACCATCGCGCACCAGCAGCAGCAGCTCACCAACCTGCAGGTGAGCCCCGGCCGGAGCCTCTACCGCCCTCCACAGACTGAACTCTGTCTTTACTGTCTTTCAGATGGCAGCAGTGACAATGGGCTTTGGAGATCCTCTCTCACCTTTGCAATCGGTCAATAGAAATGCTCACTTCTTCCGGGGCTCCCAGCGGTTCTCTCCCCTCTGTCCTGCTGCAGATGGCGGCTCAGCGGCAGCGGGCGCTGGCCATCATGTGCCGCGTCTACGTGGGCTCTATCTACTATGAGCTGGGGGAGGACACCATCCGCCAGGCCTTTGCCCCCTTTGGCCCCATCAAGAGCATCGACATGTCCTGGGACTCCGTCACCATGAAGCACAAGGTCAGCAGGCTTGGTCCGCCCCGGCCACTTCGGCGCAGCCTGACAGGTGTGTCCCTGTGTCTAGGGCTTTGCCTTCGTGGAGTATGAGGTCCCCGAAGCTGCACAGCTGGCCTTGGAGCAGATGAACTCGGTGATGCTGGGGGGCAGGAACATCAAGGTGAGGCAGGGAGCCAAGGCCTCGATCCCGCACCGGTCTTTCCATCTCACCGCCTCTTCCCCAGGTGGGCAGACCCAGCAACATAGGGCAGGCCCAGCCCATCATAGACCAGTTGGCTGAGGAGGCACGGGCCTTCAACCGCATCTACGTGGCCTCTGTGCACCAGGACCTCTCAGACGATGACATCAAGAGCGTGTTTGAGGCCTTTGGCAAGATCAAGTCCTGCACACTGGCCCGGGACCCCACAACTGGCAAGCACAAGGGCTACGGCTTCATTGGTGAGCTGGGGTGGCTGAGGCGGGATGGGGGCCTGGCCCTGCTCACTGCTGCTCCTGCCCACAGAGTACGAGAAGGCCCAGTCGTCCCAAGATGCTGTGTCTTCCATGAACCTCTTTGACCTGGGTGGCCAGTACTTGCGGGTGGGCAAGGCTGTCACACCGCCCATGCCCCTACTCACACCAGCCACGCCTGGAGGCCTCCCACCTGCCGCTGCTGTGGCAGCTGCTGCAGCCACTGCCAAGATCACAGCTCAGGTGAGGGCCCACACAGCTGTCGGCTTGAGGGTGGGACTGAGCACGGTGACCTTTTGGGTTGCAGGAAGCAGTGGCCGGAGCAGCGGTGCTGGGTACCCTGGGCACACCTGGACTGGTGTCCCCAGCACTGACCCTGGCCCAGCCCCTGGGCACTTTGCCCCAGGCTGTCATGGCTGCCCAGGCACCTGGAGTCATCACAGGTGAGTCTTAAGTGGTACCAGATCCTCTCCTCGTGACTGATGGACCTGGTTGGTTTTCCTGCAGGTGTGACCCCAGCCCGTCCTCCTATCCCGGTCACCATCCCCTCGGTGGGAGTGGTGAACCCCATCCTGGCCAGCCCTCCAACGCTGGGTCTCCTGGAGCCCAAGAAGGAGAAGGAAGAAGAGGAGCTGTTTCCCGAGTCAGAGCGGCCAGAGATGCTGAGCGAGCAGGAGCACATGAGCATCTCGGGCAGTAGCGCCCGACACATGGTGATGCAGAAGCTGCTCCGCAAGCAGGAGGTAGGCAGAGGGGCAGGGTGGTGGCGGGGGAGTCAGCTGTCTTCCCCTCGGCCCTGCCCCACAGTCTACAGTGATGGTTCTGCGCAACATGGTGGACCCCAAGGACATCGATGATGACCTGGAAGGGGAGGTGACAGAGGAGTGTGGCAAGTTCGGGGCCGTGAACCGCGTCATCATCTACCAAGAGAAACAAGGCGAGGAGGAGGATGCAGAAATCATTGTCAAGATCTTTGTGGAGTTTTCCATAGCCTCTGAGACTCATAAGGCCATCCAGGCCCTCAATGGCCGCTGGTTTGCTGGCCGCAAGGTGGTGGCTGAAGTGTACGACCAGGAGCGTTTTGATAACAGTGACCTCTCTGCGTGACAGTGGTCCCTCTCCCCGGACTTGCACTTGTTCCTTGTTTCCTCTGGGTTTTATAGTGATACAGTGGTGTCCCCGGGGCCAGGCGCGCTCTGCCCAGCCCAGCCTACAGTGCGGATAAAGGTGCGGATGCTGCTGGCCCTGAACGTCCGTGTGTCTGCCGTCGGTCCTGTCACCGATCCTGGGCGTGTGTCCTTAGGGGGTCTAGGGC